AGGGCGGGCGCGGCAGGCTGGCCAGCGGTCCATTGCGCGCGCGTTCCCGGGCCGCGGGCGGGGGCGAGAGCGCGCGGCGGGGGCGGGGGCGGGGGCGGCGGGGGCGGCGGGCCCGGCGTCTCGCGGCCCCGGACTGACAAGGCGGCGCGGGCGGGCGGGCGGCGCGGCTCCCGGGGGAGGAGTCTGGCGGTGGTCGGGCCCTGAGGAGCGTGCGGCGGCGCCCGCAGAGGACGCTGCTTTCCGCGCTGGACGGACCAAGCGAGGGAGGGTGCGAGGGGAAACCGGAAGGAAGAGGCGGCGGCGCCAGCCTTCCTCGGCCGGAGGCGGAGGCGAGACCCCAGGCGAGGCCGCGGCGGGAGGGCCACGCCCCCGCCGCCGCGCCGGAGGGGCCCAGTGTGGACGGGGCCACCGGCTGGAGCGGATCCCACACCTCCGGACCGAGGGACGCGGGTGAGCAGGCGACAGTAGCGCCGGGCAGGCTGGGAGCCCGCGGCGACCTGTGGAGGGGCCGGGGAGGAGGGCTGTGGCGGGAGGGGGCTCGGCCCTTTGTGGCTCGGCGGGTGGGAGGCGGCGGCCGCGGCATCTTTCAAACCCGAGACGCTTCCGCCGCGGGCGGGGGAGGGGCGCGGGCGGCCGGCGCCGCCCTCCGCACCCCGCGGCGGCCCCAGGGCGGCGGAGCTCCGGGCAGGTCCGCGGGGAAGGGGCGGCCCGGTACGCCGCTAGCTGGGCGTTTCCGGCCCCGGCACCGGGCGCCTCGGCGCCCGCGGGGCTCCCGGGCGGCGCCTTGGCCTCGGCTCGCGCCCGCCCTTACCGAAGTAAAGCTGTTTCCCTTAAAGACTCGCGACGTGTTCGCGACATGGTGGGCCGAAGGAGGACACCCCCTTCCTTCTGTATTCCCCCCGCGTACATCTGAACTAACCAAGAGAGGTCTAGACGAACAGAGCTCCTGTTATGGTCTATATCGACTTAAAAAAGAAAGCAGAAACTGCCCTTTGAAACGGAAAATTGTGTACGTGTTTACTTTGTGAAATCTTTAACTTCCTTGAATTCGACCACCTCCTTCTCCCTACGGATTGAACAACCGGGGAATAGAAAAATCGCTTAGTTTGGTGTGGGGCGGTTATTTTGAGTTAACATCTTTTTTTCCCTTGGGCTTAGCTATCTAAGAACTCTACCTGCCTCAAAAGGTAGAGGAGCGTCCATCCCACGGGCTACCACGGTGACCCCTTCCAGTGAAAATAGGAAAAGAATTCAAAATACAAAATGAACTTTAAAAGGGTGTGTGTGTGAACTATCTTCTGTGTCAATTAGCCTTATGAAGACGTAGGCAACAGGACTGGTCACGTGTTGTTTATACTTGAATCTGTACGTCGGGCTCACAGCATTTAGGCATTGAGAAACGAAACCCTATCAACGCTGTGCACTGACCAAAATGATATTTTCTTTTATCGAGGCAACTAATTAACAGGGATCTTCCCCCTCTTCCCTCTGAGTTGTACATTTTTGCCGAATTTGAGTAGTATGGGTCTTAGATCTCTTGTAATTGTGAATGACTTAGTTTGGTTAACCTTTGATAAGGACTTTTTTCCCCGACTTTTTTTTCTGATCTAAAGTAAATTGAAAAGCCAGTCGGTTGTTTTCTAATCTCGATGATGTGGAATTTTGCTATTCTTTCCATCTGGCTGATAACTAATGTTAAGCTTACTTCTTCACTTTGATCTTCTGTTGGCTTAGTGCTTATTGAAGCCCTTTTAGGTTGGGGCCTGGAATCCTCAAGAGGTTGTTTTCTGTCAGTAACTCGGGAGTGCTGTGGCCTTTCTGTTGAGCATGCTCTGTAGTCCACACGTTTCCACATAGTGGTGTTTTCTTTGCACAGTTTTGTAGGAAGACTTTATGAGTGCTGTAACTCTACTCCCCTTTTTGCTCTCATAAGAAGCATTATAAAATGTTAACTTATGTTATTCACAGGGCATGTAAGGAGATGGGAAGGAATAGAGGTATCAGTACATATGTCCATGCTCCTCCATAGATTTTCTTCTGGTTGGTAGAAATGTTGAGCTTTTCATTCCTAAACATTGAACATTGAATGTGCAAGGTGAATTCCTAGAAACTTGAATGCAGTCTTAAAAGCCAAATGATAACATTGGTTTTTCCAAAAATGTTACACATTTAGAAAAGAGTCCCCCTTCCCCTCTTCTCTTTGCCCACATTCCTAAGACAAGTAAGGCCAGGAAAAAGGATTGATCCTGGTGTCATAAAATATGAGTGAAAATTTCAAAGTCCTTTGTTAGCTTAATCTTTTCAGTTTTGTAGAGTTTGAATAGACCAACTGATACTTAAATAACTCAGTATTAGAAATGACAGGTTGATCTCAAGTAATTTTTTTTTGAGACAGAGTCTCTTGTCACTCAGGCTGGTGTGCAGTGTCACGATCTCGGCTCACTGCAACCTCCGCCTTCAGGGTTCAAGTGATTCTCCTGCTTCAGCCTCCTGAGTAGCTGGGATTACAGGCGCGCCCCACCAGGCCTGGCTAATTTTTGTATTTTTAGTAGAGATGAGGGTTCACCATGTTGGTCAGGCTGGTCTCGAGCTCCTGACCTCGTGATCCCCTCACCTCGGCCTTCCAAAGTGCTGGGATTACAGGCGTGAGCTACCGCAGACGGCCGATCTCAAGTAATTTTTTTTTTTTTTTTAAGAGACGGAGTCTCGCTGTGTCGCCCAGGCTGGAGTGCGGTGGCGCGATCTTGGCTCACTGCAAGCTCCGCCTCCCGGGTTCACGCCATTCTCCTGCCTCAGCTTCCTGAGTAGCCCACGCTGGGCTAATTTTTGTATTTTTAGTAGAGATGGGGTTTCACCGTGTTAGCCAGGATGGTCTCGATCTCCTGACCTGGTGATCTGCCCGCCTCGGCCTCCCAAAGTGCTGGGATTTACTGGTGTGAGCCATTGCGCCTGGCCACTTTTCCCCAGCTTTCTTAAGTCACTGCGCAGAGGTGAGAGGAAAAAGGAAAAGTGATACCCAAAATAAAAGGACATAGTATACTCATATGATTATTGTATCGCAGGTGGCATTGCCTTTATGTTCTTGTTTAATTTTTTAAAACTGAGATAACTTGTTAATCATAATATAGTACAGCTTGTACTTGTGACCTGAATTTACTTAGGGTGCTGAGCGTAATTAACCTGATGGAGCCATGTCATCTATCAGTATGGTTGGAAAGAGAGAACAGACCTAAGCTCTGAATGTGACTAGAGCAGAGGAAGCTATGCTGAAATTTTTTTTTTTTTTTTTTTGGGACGGAGTCTCGCTGTGTCGCCCAGGCTGGAGTGCAGTGATGCGATCTCGGCTCACTGCAAGTATGCTGAAATTTTTAAAACTTGATAGATTCATTGGATTTCTCTTATGTAAAATACCATTTAGACAGAATGAAAAAAGAGAACTGTATTTGGAGTGCTGAGACCTTGAAATTGGAATCTTCGGACCTGGTGAAGGTGTGGAATCCAGGAGTTGGGAAAGTGCTGCAAAAGCTTCACCAGTGGGTGGGTTAATAAAAATAATTTCGAATATCTGTAGATACTACAACTGAACTTTTTTTCTTTTTAGTTACTCCACAGGATCCGCTGAACATAGGATGTTGCCACAAAATCTACCTCGTGTATTTTTCTCTTTCACTCATGAGCTGCACAATTGCAGATTTGAGCACAATGTCTGCAGACTGTGTTGAAAAACTCTGAAGAACCTAATTAACACAGGATGACCTAGGAGTGATTCTAAGTCTGTGTAACAAGATATTACTCATTAGTGAATGTGTCAGTCTTGGTACTGAATGCTGCAGATAACAGCAAGTAGGTTCTCCTTTATTTCTGAAGTATTCACTTGACCTTCCATCAGTAAGACGGACTTTTCTAATCTGTTCCTGGAGATATTAATGGAATACAGTCATGTCCACTCAAGACGAGAGGCAGATCAATACTGAATATGCTGTGTCATTGTTGGAACAGTTGAAACTGTTTTATGAACAGCAGTTGTTTACTGACATAGTGTTAATTGTTGAGGGCACTGAATTCCCTTGTCATAAGATGGTTCTTGCAACATGTAGCTCTTATTTCAGGTAAGTACTTTTAATGTTTTAAATAGAAATTCTTACAACTTTGTTTTCTTCATCTCCCCTGTAGGGCCATGTTTATGAGTGGACTAAGTGAAAGCAAACAAACCCATGTACACCTGAGGAATGTCGATGCTGCCACCTTACAGATAATAATAACTTATGCATACACGGGTAACTTGGCAATGAATGACAGCACTGTAGAACAGCTTTATGAAACAGCTTGCTTCCTACAGGTAAGCATATATATATTTTTTTAGACGGAGTCTCAGCCTGTTTTTTTTTTCCTTCTCATTCTAGGTAGAAGATGTGTTACAACGTTGTCGAGAATATTTAATTAAAAAAATAAATGCAGAGAATTGTGTACGATTGTTGAGTTTTGCTGATCTCTTCAGTTGTGAGGAATTAAAACAGAGTGCTAAAAGAATGGTGGAGCACAAGTTCACTGCTGTGTATCATCAGGACGCGTTCATGCAGCTGTCACATGACCTACTGATAGATATTCTCAGTAGTGACAATTTAAATGTAGAAAAGGAAGAAACCGTTCGAGAAGCTGCTATGCTGTGGCTAGAGTATAACACAGAATCACGATCCCAGTATTTGTCTTCTGTTCTTAGCCAAATCAGAATTGATGCACTTTCAGAAGTAACACAGAGAGCTTGGTTTCAAGGTCTGCCACCCAATGATAAGTCAGTGGTGGTTCAAGGTCTGTATAAGTCCATGCCCAAGTTTTTCAAACCAAGACTTGGGATGACTAAAGAGGAAATGATGATTTTCATTGAAGCATCTTCAGAAAATCCTTGTAGTCTTTACTCTTCTGTCTGTTACAGCCCCCAAGCAGAAAAAGTTTACAAGTTATGTAGCCCACCAGCTGATTTGCATAAGGTTGGGACCGTTGTAACTCCTGATAATGATATCTACATAGCAGGGGGTCAAGTTCCTCTGAAAAACACAAAAACAAATCACAGTAAAACAAGCAAACTTCAGACTGCCTTCAGAACTGTGAATTGCTTTTATTGGTTTGATGCACAGCAAAATACCTGGTTTCCAAAGACCCCAATGCTTTTTGTCCGCATAAAGCCATCTTTGGTTTGCTGTGAAGGCTATATCTATGCAATTGGAGGAGATAGCGTAGGTGGAGAACTTAATCGGAGGACCGTAGAAAGATACGACACTGAGAAAGATGAGTGGACGATGGTAAGCCCTTTACCTTGTGCTTGGCAATGGAGTGCAGCAGTTGTGGTTCATGACTGCATTTATGTGATGACACTGAACCTCATGTACTGTTATTTTCCAAGGTCTGACTCATGGGTAGAAATGGCCATGAGACAGACTAGTAGGTCCTTTGCTTCAGCTGCAGCTTTTGGTGATAAAATTTTCTATATTGGAGGGTTGCATATTGCTACCAATTCCGGCATAAGACTCCCCTCTGGCACTGTAGATGGGTCTTCAGTAACTGTGGAAATTTATGATGTGAATAAAAATGAGTGGAAAATGGCAGCCAACATCCCTGCTAAGAGGTACTCTGACCCCTGTGTTAGAGCTGTTGTGATCTCAAATTCTCTATGTGTGTTTATGCGAGAAACCCACTTAAATGAGCGAGCTAAATACGTCACCTACCAATATGACCTGGAACTTGACCGGTGGTCTCTGCGGCAGCATATATCTGAACGTGTACTGTGGGACTTGGGGAGAGATTTTCGATGCACTGTGGGGAAACTCTATCCATCCTGCCTTGAAGAGTCTCCATGGAAACCACCAACTTATCTTTTTTCAACGGATGGGACAGAAGAGTTTGAACTGGATGGAGAAATGGTTGCACTACCACCTGTATAGTGGGGAAGTTCAGGGAGTGCACGCCTGAGTTATGTGCTTTGTCATTTTCTTTGCTAAACAAAAGAGGCTATGAAAGAACTAAATATGAGTACATAAAATTCTATCTTTGATAAATTTTATTTTTATGCCCTACTTAATATTTGCATCAGTATAATATATATCAGTGAGTCTTACAGAAAGATATGCTTCCATAATATGAAATAGATTATTCAATAATTGAGAAACTTTATGTGTAATCATGAGAGTATAAGAATCTGGATTATCTAACATTGTTAGCCCTGTGTATGTACAGTTCAAAAAGTTCATTTATAAAAGTAGTTTCCTGTTCCTAGTGTGATGTATCACAAATTGTGCTGAGGTTATTTTAGTATGTGTGTTTCATTCCCGTGCTTCTGTTCTGAAGTCCTGGAATACAGTTTTCAGTGTAATTAATTCAACTGCACTTAACACTAATGTCCGTGTTGGTATAGAAATGTCTAAATCCTATACTCTAGTTGAGGAAGATCTTCCATAATTTTATGGTATTACACAGGGAAAGCTATGACTGCAGGATCAGTCTAACTATACTATTAGGTGCATGTATTCTCTTTTCACTAACTTATACTTGTCTATCTAGAATACAGGTCTTCCAGTCAGCTGGTCATTTACCAGGTGTGGACTTAAGTTGCTAGGCTTGCAGTAAGAATTGCCAGCCACTCATTGTGCGGGTCTGCGTGGAGCTTTAATCAGAAAAAGCCTCCACTTTCTGTATTATGTTAACATTGGCTCATGCATATAACTATCTGCTGCTGATGTAGTTCTCCATCTTCAAGATTTAGAGTGGGTTAACCAGGTCATTACATCTTAATTTAATAACAAGCATTACTGTAGAGTGATTGTGTATAGATCTGTTAGCTGTCAGGGTGTGTTTTTTTTAACCTGTTGTGTGCGTGTGGGGGTTAGGATTAGTAAGGTGAACTGTTCAGGAATTCTCTGCACTAGCTGTGCAGAAGAGCAGATAACTAGCGCTGCTCTGGCATTAATCCCAGGAACCACTAGCAGTAGTGGGGCGCCGCCAATCTAACATGAGCACAGGTGCTTCATGACAAACATTACTAGCATGTTCAACTGCACCATGTTCTGGCACTGTATTTTGAATGACATTAATTTATTAAATAAATTGTATATATTCAATATCTATTTTTCTTTTGTTATGGGAATGGTCT